GGTGTGTGCCACCACGCCTGGCATAATTTTTGTATTTTTAGTAGAGATGGGGTTTCTCCATGTTGCCCAGGCTGGCCTTGAACTCCTGATCTCAAGCAATCCACCTGCCTCGGCTTCCCAAAGTGCTGGGATTACAGGCCTGAGCCTCTGTGCCCAGCCAACCTTGGGTGCATTTGTCCTCCTCAGCTTGTATCCCCAAGTGTAAAATGGAGATAGTAGGCCAGGAGCGGTGGCTCACGCCTGTAATCTCAACACTTTGGGAGGCTGAGGCAGGCAGGTTGTTTGAGCCCAGGAGTTCAAGATCAGCCTGGGCAACCTGGAGAAACCCAGTCTCTACTAAAAAAAAAGAAATGGAGGTAGTAATCACTTTCTCGCTGGACAGCTTTGAGGGTGAAATTAAATGACTGGGTATAAAGTGTTTCACACAGCTCTTGACTTCTAATCATCCCTTTTCATATACCAGTTATTTTCCTGTTTTCATTTTCCTGTTTTCGCCCAGAGAGGAAAGGGTCTGGCTGAGACCTTTAACCTCTGCCCTCCACCCCATAGCAAAGTTGTGGGGGGGTGGCGGTACACTTCCCTCAGTCTCTGGGCAGGTGTCTGACTCAGTTCAGGGCACCCCTTCCCCTTGTCCAGCTCCCCAAACCGGTCAGGGCCCTTCTGAAGGGCTCATTAGAGGGGAGACGTCCCCATCTCCATTCCTGCCTTCCTTTCTGAACTCCCAAGGTCTGGACATTAGAGAGGCTCCCATACAGAGGTGGCCAAGACTCCTCCAGGGGGGCAGGAATGAGGGGCTCGAGGGAGACTGGGAGGTCGCGATGCTGAGTTCCACGAGGGTGGGGCCGGGCCGGGGCCGGTGGGGCCGGGATGGCCGGATGCCGAGGCCACGGGTGGGGCAAGCCCGTGGCTCCCTCCTCCCTCGGGAGCTGTTGGACCTGTTGTCCCCCCTCCACTTCCGGGCTGCTGGGGAGGGGGACCGGGCGGCCTCTCTCCTCCCTCTTCCCCTGCCACCTGTCTCATAGGCAGAAGCGGCCGTGCCCAGCGCGCAGAGCGGAGCGCGCCGAAGCCTGAGCTCGTGAGGGGGCCGAGGCTGTGGGGAGGTGGCAGTTGGACTTCGGAATCTCAAGGACTCCGACTCCTGGCTTGTTCAGAGAAGGAGAGCCCCGACTCCTGGATCCCTGGGTGAGGCGGCGTGGGCACGGTTGCCCTGCACACCCCGGAGCTTCTGGTCCCGCCCACCCCGCAGGAGTCCCAGCGGCCATGGGGACGCGAAGCAGCCCCGAGGAGGGGACCCCGCCGCCGCTGGTCCCGGAATGCGACGTGGAGGTCCAGCCCCAGGGCCATCCCGAGGAGTCCCGGGAACAGGAGGCATCCGAAGTCCTGGCGGAACCTTCGAGCCGCGGGGGAGCTGAGCAGCAGGCAGAGGAAGAAGAAGTGGGAGAAGGCAGCAGCACTGAGAGCAGCCGCGACGCGGTGAGGGGCCCGAGGGCGACAGCGCGGGGGGCTCTCCACTTAACCACGCCCCCCTCAACTTCAGCCCGAGGCTACGCCTCCGATAGCTATGGCGGCCACACCTCCCGCATCCACCTCTTCGCGGGAAGGGGTGCGAGGGGCGGCGCGGCGCCTGCAAGGACAGCAGCTGGAGGCATTGACTCGTGTGGCCCTGATGGAGCAGCGAGTGAAGGAGCTACAGCGCCAGAGGAAGGAGCTGAGGATCGAGGTGAGGCTGCGGACCCCTTGGGAAGCCTGGCCCCGAGCCCCCAGCCCTGGCATTCTCTCCGCAGATGGAGGTGGAGGTGGCCTTGCTGCGGGGTGAGCTGGCTGGGGAGCGAGTGGCCGCTCGCCGGGAGGAGGAGCAGCTGCGGGAGCTGCTGGAGCAGCAGGCGGCCTCGGAGCAGCGCGGCCGCCAGCAGCGGGAACAGGTCTGTTTGGCTCACCGGGTCTTCATCAGCAGAGCTGAGGGTGAGAACCTTGTTGTTCTTTCAGGAACAGAGGCGGCTGAGCCAGGAACGGGATCGCCTAGAGGGTCTTCGCCAGAGACTCCGCAAGGCCCAGGGACAGCTCGACTCACAGCCAGAGGACCAACGCGAGCGGCTTCTGCAGGGTGTGCAGGAGGTAATGGCATCTGGTTCTTTCTTTTTTGTTTTGGCCTCCACCCTTTTTGTGTTCCGACCTATAGATGAGGGAACAACTGGATGTGGCCCAACGTGCCTATGAGGACCTGGAGTTCCAGCAACTGGAGCGGGAGAGCCGGCAGGAGGAGGAGGATCGGGACAGCCCTGGGCCCCAGGTGCCAGACCCCAAGGTCCAGGAACTCCAGGCCAGCATGGCGCAGCACAGAGTGAGTCATGCCTGACCAGCGCTGCCCCCCTTCTGGGGCCGTGACAGATGAGTAACCGGGACAGAGGGGTGCTCTGCAGCACCGGATCCGGGTCCTGGAAGAGCAGCTCAAGTCACTGGGGGAGCAGATGGCAGCCGAGAGCCGGGGGTTGAGCCGGAAGAAGGAGGAGGCCCTTCAGGCCCTGTCACAGGTGAGCTACCTGTCACCTGCCCTACCCTACCGTTTGACACGTAGCTGTCCATATCTTCTGGTAGGAACGGAGCCGGCTGCTCGAGCTCAATTGCCTTCAGGGAACACCTGGCGGGGACTTCTCTGAGCCCAACCCGGCCCTCACTAAGGTATGGGGATTTTGTATGCCTCTCAGTCCCTCGCTCCCACGAAACTTCACCCCATCTCTTGCAGCTGCTGTTCACCCAGAAGACAGACCGCCAGCTGCTGGTGCTCCAGGATGCCGTGGCCCACTCCGCTGCCACCCCTACTTCTTCCTGCCTCTTTTCTGTCCACAGCTCCCTGCAGGTGCCTCCCCCACGGCCTCTGTTTCCCCATATTTCCTATGCTCATGAGCCTTTTGTGTTTTCAGGGCTCCATTGGCCTCCAGAGGACTGGGAGCCTGCCCCGGAAAAGGGGGGAGAGGGGGAGCCAGAGAGGATCCCCCCGACCTCTGTCCTTCCATTGTACTGGTGAGGATCCCCCTGTTCCCCACTTCCTTCCCCCAGCCCTGTAACCTGGTCCCCTCTACCCTAGAATCCCTGGAGGCCTCAGCTCTCCCGCCAGCAGTGGGGGACTCCGGCAGATACCCCCTCTACCAGCTGCTGAACTGTGGCCGTGGGAATAGGTGAGACATCAGAGAGAAGGTGGGGAGATGGATAACCCACCCCGTCTGTGTTCCCTCCTCCTAGCTGTGGGGCCATCCATCCAGACATTGCCCACATGGAGCGGCTCCTGCAGCAGGCCATGGCGGAGAGGGAGCGGCTGCTCAAGGCCCGGGTGAGAGCCCAGGCCATCCTCTTCGGAACAGATCCTCATTGAGTGCTTCATCCTGAATCCACAGGAAGGAACAAGAAGGGGCACGGAAGGTTCCTCAGGCCCTGCTGTTCCTGCCATCACGGTCAGTCCCACCCCCGCCCTCACGCCCACCTCTACATCAGCTGCCCCGTCTCTTTGCTCCCCAGGCCCCACCCACCCCACCCCACCCTCCAGGCCCGCGAATCTTGGATCTCCGGCAGCATCTGGAGGGATGGGGCCACAACCCGGAAAACTGCCCACATGTGCAGGTGTCTGGGTGCTGCTGCCGTGGACCCCTGGTGAAGATGGGCGGCCGCATCAAGACCTGGAGGAAGCGATGGTTCTGCTTTGACCGCCAAGCCCGCCGCTTGGCCTACTATGCGGGTAAGCCCAGCCTGGCCACCATGGGCCCCAGGTGGCTCTCTTTTTCTCTTACCTCCCCTACCAGACAAGGAAGAGACCAAGCTCAAAGGTGTCATCTACTTCCAGGCCATTGAGGAAGTCTATTATGACCACTTACGCTGTGCCTTCAAGGTGAAGCCCCTCAATGTCACCCTGACCTCCCATCTGAATTACCCTCACTTTCTGCTTATTCCAGAGCCCCAACCCCCGCCTGACCTTCTGCGTCAAAACCTACGAACGCCTTTTCTACATGGTGGCTCCGAGCCCCGAAGCCATGCGCATTTGGATGGACGTCATCGTGACCGCCGCTGACGAAAACCACGCCCCCTGAGTGGCCCCGCCCTCTTGGGGGGAAGTCCCTTCGAGGCTCCGCCGGCGCGGGGCGCGGGGGCGTTCCTAGGCCCCGCCCACTGCCGGAAAACTTGGACGCACCGCTTTGGAACTCTCCCGGGAATTCCGCAGGCGCGGCAGTTCAGCTGGCCTGAGCTGCTGCGTTCTGGGTTGCAGGTGCCTTGCCCCCGACGGGATCGCCGGCCCCTAAGGCCCTGCCCGGGGCAGGAGGAAGATTGCAGGGGCGGGAAGAAACTATTTATTGGTGCTCCTGTGATACCGAATTAAATACGGAGGAAAAACAGGAATTGCTGCTGTGGTTTCCAGCCCAGGCATCCGG